TTAGCGGTAAGATCTCACTATGTTGCCCAGGCTGGTCTTGAACTCCTGGAAAGTGATCCTTCCCTCTTGGCCTCCCAGAGTATTGGGATTACAGGGGTGAGCCACTGTCCCACCACAGTTTTTTTTTTCTTATGGCCAGCTCTTATACAGAAATAACAGATACACCCCATTCTTCTTAAGACTCACCACAGCGCCCCTTGCTGCCTCTAGACCCATAAATACCTAGGGTGAAATCAGCTTGCTCCAGGTGAACAGGTGCCAGCTAGGACCTAGGCGGGAGCAGCTTTTACACTATAAGAATGACAAGGCTTCGCAAATATACAGAGTCAGAAACTTGGGGAATGTGTGCAGAAGGGGATTTTAAGGATGTTACACCAATGAGGGTGGATGTAACACTAGCTCAGGCCAAATTTACTGGCATGAGTGCGCTTTCTAGAGCTTCTGGATTTCATGGGTTACCTTGTGCAGCTGGACGTAGTTCTAATAGCTTGCTTGGGTGCCTAACCGGAACTTGGATCCAACAGTGGCCTAAAGTTAATGAGGCAGAGAGACCAGAACTGCCCTAGCATAAGATGGGTGAGGGGAGTCCCAAGGCTTGGGGAGACAGAAGTGTTGGATTGGAATGATCGTGTTCCACCAGCATGTCCACCCTCCAACCATGTTCCCCAAGAAGGCACCCCTTAGTGGCCAATCCCATGAGAGTTAATCATTCTGTATATTGAACTTTCCCTATTCCCATTCCTGTGTGGTTTCTCTCTCCTGATTGGACCCGGACTGAGGCACATGGCAAAGGCAAAAAGAAAGGCACCTTGTGAAGCTTCCTAATGCTTCCAGGAGGAGCAGCACCCCCTGCCCCCAGAAGCTAGATGAGCTCAGGGGGCCTGGAGTCCCTCTCCCCCAGCCCCAGAGTGGAGTGGGCTTGCAGACTCCCTCAGGAGGTGCTCGGGCCCCTGCCCCCAGCCCCTAGCTGTCATTTCCCACTCCAACTATTATTCCATTAATATTCACCACTTCCTCCCCACTCTCTTCCTCCAGCTGTTCCCACAGGCTCCATTATTCAAACTTTGGGGGAGGAAATCAGGGCTGGACAGATCATCAACTGCTGCTGCTGACAGACTGTGTTCCTGCCATGATGGGGACAGGCCTGCCCCAAACCAGGGTGGAGTGAAGGGGTCAGCCCAGGCTTAGTGGGTTTCTGTGGCTGCCCCCTGCACCCTTCCCAGCTGTCTCACCAGAAACCAGCCCTAACACGCCAGAGCCCCATCTCTCAGGTCGGCCTCCTGCCCTCCTCCCTCCCTCCCTCCCTCCCTCTCTCCTGCCTCAGCCCCGCCCCGGCCCCTGGGGCCCTCCCTGCTCCCGCTCCACTCCCCTCCCCGCCCCTCTGGACTGGCTGGGCAGGGCTGGGCCCCGCCGGTCGACAACACAGGGGCTGGGGCAGGCAGATCAGAGGGAGCTGAGGGAGGCCTGACCTGAGGCCGGCACCCGGAGCTGGCGGGAGCCAGACCCAGAGGTAAAAAAGCATGGGATCCCTGGTTCCCCAGTGCCTCCGTGGCTCCCCTGTGGCTCCCTTGTAGCTCCCGCGGCCGCCCCTTCCCTGGGCCGGGTCATGCGCTGCCCCAAGTGCCTTCTCTGCCTGTCAGCACTGCTCACACTCCTGGGCCTCAAAGTGTACATCGAGTGGACATCCGAGTCCCGGCTCAGCAAGGCCTACCCCAGCCCTCGGGGCACCCCGCCAAGCCCCACGCCAGCCAACCCTGAGCCCACCCTACCTGCCAACCTCTCCACCCGCCTGGGCCAGACTATCCCGCTGCCCTTTGCTTACTGGAACCAGCAGCAGTGGCGGCTGGGGTCCCTGCCCAGTGGGGACAGCACTGAAACGGGGGGCTGCCAGGCTTGGGGGGCCGCCGCCGCCACCGAGATCCCTGACTTCGCCTCCTACCCCAAGGACCTCCGCCGCTTCTTGCTGTCAGCAGCCTGCCGGAGCTTCCCACAGTGGCTGCCTGGAGGTGGTGGCAGCCAAGTCTCCAGCTGCTCAGATACTGATGTCCCCTACCTGCTGTTGGCCGTCAAGTCAGAACCAGGGCGCTTTGCAGAACGACAGGCCGTGAGAGAGACGTGGGGCAGTCCAGCTCCAGGGATCCGGCTGCTCTTCCTGCTAGGGTCTCCGGTGGGTGAGGCGGGGCCTGACCTAGACTCACTAGTGGCCTGGGAGAGCCGTCGCTACAGTGACCTGCTGCTCTGGGACTTCCTCGACGTCCCATTCAACCAGACGCTCAAAGACCTGCTGCTGCTGGCCTGGCTGGGCCGCCACTGCCCCACCGTGAGTTTTGTCTTGCGAGCTCAGGACGATGCCTTTGTACACACCCCTGCCCTGCTGGCTCACCTGCGGGCCCTGCCACCTGCCTCGGCCCGAAGCCTCTACCTGGGTGAGGTCTTTACCCAGGCCATGCCTCTCCGGAAGCCAGGAGGACCCTTCTATGTGCCCGAGTCCTTCTTCGAAGGTGGCTACCCAGCCTATGCAAGCGGGGGTGGCTACGTCATTGCCGGGCGCCTGGCACCCTGGCTGCTGCGGGCGGCAGCCCGTGTGGCACCCTTCCCCTTTGAGGACGTCTACACTGGCCTTTGCATCCGAGCCCTGGGCCTGGTGCCCCAGGCCCACCCAGGCTTCCTCACAGCCTGGCCAGCAGACCGCACTGCGGACCACTGTGCTTTCCGCAACCTGCTGCTGGTACGGCCCCTGGGCCCCCAGGCCAGCATTCGGCTCTGGAAACAACTGCAAGACCCAAGGCTCCAGTGCTGACTCTCATTGGGGAGGGCGGAGGTGCTGACCTGGCCTGGGCCTCTGGGGCCGGCCCCTGGCTCAGCCCCTCCTTCCAGGTCTTGATGGGAGGGAGGAGGGCCCAGAAGCTGGACAACTTAAGCCACTCCTTGGCCTCCCCCAGCCAGGGGCCTGGGCAGGAAAGATGGGGTGGTGGACTGTTTTTGCCTACTTTTTGTTTTTGAAAAACATGCACTCCCCACTCTGAGGCCTGGGGTTGTTTTTGCATCTGTGGGGCCC